CCCTAAATAACCTTACAAAAGTTTCGTTGAACAAAAAACCTGGCTGGAGCTCCAAGATCTTTTTTTTTTTTTTTTTTTTTTGAGACAGCATTTCACTCTTGTTGCCCAGGCTGGAATGCAATGGCACTATCTCTGCTCACCGCAACCTCCGCCTGTCGGGTTCAAGCGATTCTCGTGCCTCAGCCTCTCAAGTAGCTGAGATTACAGGCATGCACCACCATGCCCGGCTAGTTTTGTATTTTTAATAGAGACGGGGTTTCTCCATGTTGGTCAGTCTGGTCTCGAACTCCTGACCTTAGGTGATCCGCCCGCCTCGGCATCCCAAAGTGCTGGGATTACAGGCGTGAGCCACCATGCCCGGCCCAACTCCAAGATCTAAACAAAAAAGACTGGGTTGAAAGGGAGTTTTTAATGTTTACTGTTTGCTTTACATCCATTTTCTTGTTTTGTTAATACTTGCTTTACTTAAGCTTTTGGGTCAAATGTCCTCGTTAAAATGGCTTTCTCTAGCGACTTTATGTTTTACGTTTCTGTTTGTAACTGACATTTGACCTTCTTTTAACACGGTATTACTTGCTTCCTTATACCGGTTTCCAAGGTGAAGCCATTTGCAGGGTCGCTGGGTTTCCCCCTCCCCCCGAAAGTCTTGCGCGACCCGGGGTGGGCCGGATAGTGTGCAGTTTTTTGAGCCTTGGGCTGGGGACCTCCAGGAAGCTGAAGCGGAAATTGCCTAGGCCCCTGGGGCATTGGAGGTCCTACCGCAGCTCCTAGTAGGTGGTGGGGGCGCAGCGGCTGTCCCCACTCAGTCCTGGTGGGGTCGCACGTAACGGTCCTGAGCTATGCATAAGCCGTTTGACCACGCATGGAGAATTTTACCACCCAGAGACACGCGAGTGGCCCTGTGCAAGTTTCAACTGCGCGGGGGGCGGGGAATTCCGCAGACAGGATTCTAGAATTTATGTCTTGTGTGGTAACATTTCAGCCGGTGGGTGGCGGGGATTAGGCGTGAAGCGGTTCAGCAGGCAGAGGTTCTCGGACGCCCTCCGGCGAAGCCACCTGTTGATGCTTTTGACTTTCTGTCCTTGTTCCTCGTCCCATCTGGAGCATTTCCAATTCTGGTTTTGCGGAGCAGCAGGTCTGAGCTTGTCCGGCGAGGGTGGGAGTTGGTCCCGGCGGAGATCCAGTGGGAAGAGCCGGCGGCTGCCCGGGCGTGAGTAGACCGAGAATCCTGCCCGATCCCCGGAAAAGGATTGAGTCCTCGCTTTTGGCCCTAGGTCTCCTTGAGCCTCCAGAGGACTCACAACACTCCGGGGCATGTTGCTCTTTCAAATACCAGGAATGGACTCTGGGGAATGGGGCACCCTTGAAGTCTGATTATTTCTTCCCTGTAGAGCCCCAGGGGCTAATTAAACTCGTGTTTATGGACTCCAATGCCTCCTTGCCTTTAATTCAGTATAATCCTACCAACATTTATTGAGCTTCTCTGGGCCAGGCAGAGTTCTGGGTGCCGAGGACATAGAAATGGATCTAAACTTGGTTCTTGTCCCCATAACCTCACAATGTGGTTGAGGAAGACTCAGCAGTTACCTACACAGGTAACTTCGAGTCAAGGCAGTTTAGACAAGATCCACTGACAGCCTGACTGGAGGAAGCCTGTGGGCCATGGTGGGGCAGTTATGACACCATGGGTTCTTTTTGTTTATTTGTTTGTTTGTTTTGTCTTTTCTTTTAGTATGCCCAGGTAACTTGCAGAACCCGGTCGTTCTTTCTTACTATAGATCAGTGAGGTGAAAAGCACTATCATTATTGGAATGCCCTGTCTCTCCCTTATACTCTCTTCCTGTCATCTCCCCTCAGAAGACTTGACACCCCACCCTGGTGCCCTTTCTCTGTACTTTCATATGCTCAGCGGCTGTCTTTGCACTTGCTTCAGGATTGTACCTAACATTCTGTACTGTAATGCATTTTCTTCAGACACTCTTCAGTCAAGTTGTATTATAATTATGAGTTAAAATACATGCAAAGTAAATAGAGAAAACCTCCAGGGGTTCATTCCGTAGAGATAACCAAAGGTTTCAGTTTAATGTTTTTTTTTTTTTTTTCACACATGTGCGCTCTCAAATACAGTCTTTTACATATTTTTAAAAATAAACACTCAATTTTTTTGGTTTATTTTCTAGTTTGCAAGATATTTCATTTTTTAAAATTGTGTTTATTTACAACCTGCTTTTTTCTAAAAAAGATTCAAGGTGGGGCCTTCTTTTCTTTTCTTTTTTTTTTTTTTTTTTTGAGATGAGGTCTTGCTTGTTGCCCAGGCTGGAGTGCAGTGGTGATCATATCTCACTTCAGCCTCTAACTCTAGGCTCAAGCAGTCATCTCACATCAGCCTCTGGAGTAGCTGGAACTACAGGTGTGTGCCACCACACCCAGCTACATTTTTTTTTTTTTTTGAGACAGAGTCTCACTCTGTCACCCAGGCTGGAGTGCAGTGGTGCTATCTCTGCTCACTGCAGCCTCTGCCTCCTGGGTTCAAGTGATTCTCCTGTGAAAATTGCTTCCTTTTCTACACTTGTTCTGTATTTATGTTCCTCTGATGGTCTCCACTTCTAGCCACTTTCTTTTTTTGGCGATTTAAGTTTTTGGCCCAAATAGATAAACATCTTCTACATTATTTTTCTCTTATTCTCGATACTGGGTTGCCATCTTTGGTGATTTAGTACTTATTATGAAAGAGAGAAGCTACACCACTTGATACCACTTTCATCTGCATACTCATGATAATTTGTATCTTCTGCAGTGAACTCTTAAGTTGAAGAAATGAATAATTTATATGTATATTTGTATACTTTTAAAAATGTAATTGAAAAATCCTCTCATAGTTACTTAACTCCAAGGTTTAAAAATGCTTCCCAGGGTAATGAGTTTCTTTAGTCATGTGACTTTAGAAATGGGAACCAAAGCTTCCTTATCTACTTGTGAAATTCTTGAGTTTTTTCCTTGAACTTCCTTTTTATCTTCCCTTTGGCTTATATATCTGTGTTTTTTGTTTGTTTTTACTTGCAGCTTTCAAAAGTAGTTTTCAAAGTCAATGAGATTGTTTAAAAGAGTAGGTACCTGACAGTCTCTTGCTTGAATACTATCTAGTGAGTGAACCAAATTCCCTGCAACAATAACCACAACTTTGAATCAAGAGTTAAATGAAAAAAGTAACTCCTTCAGCATTTACTGAGCACCTGCTGGGGCTGAGGAATGGGGGCATGTAGATCTCCCTCTGCTGTCTGGAGCTCCCTTTCTGGTTGGAAAACATAGAAGCAGCGCAAAAGTTTCACCCAAAACCTTGGCCATGGTATGCTATTGAAACCCCATAGTTCAGATTTTATACTTGAGTTCTTTTCTAAGCCATGGCTGGATTATGTTAATCTGGCAAATAATTATAAAGCTGGATTATTTTAATCTGGTAAGTAATTATAAGGTTGTGCTCCGTGATGTAGCTATTAATAAAATATGTGGTAGCACAGACAAGTTGTATATAGCACAAAGCTATACCCCCAGAGGAGACACTATATCAGTTGCTGTCTGCCTAGGCTTTCTGTAAACGTGCTGGCTATCATTCAGCCTAAATGTAGAATGAGTCTATCCCTTTAACCTGGGCCATCACCAGGAATGTAAAGGAACCTAGAACGAGGACCCAGGCAAGAGATGAGAAACTAGGGGACAGATGAGTAGGTACCAGGGATGGTGATGAGACTGAAGCAAGTGGGGAATTTTTATTTTCTTCTCTACTTTTCTCTATTTTCCAGATTTTCTTAGAGCAAAAAGCAGGTAGTGCTTTTTACAGAAAATGAATGCTATATAAAAGTAATTTTAAGAACTTTATATATCCCTAGTGTTATGTACAATTTCTGACTTTGAATAGAGATATCTCCCAAAGGGCCAAGTTTGGCCCTTTAGTTACAATGGAGAATCTGTTGTGTAAACTGAGCAAATACACCTGCCAAGTTGAAATTTAATTTAAGCCAATCTTGTCTAGATGAACTTAAGAGAACGTCTCCTAAATATTTTATTGCAGTAGTGTAGCATGATTGATAGTATGCTATTCTCTTGAATAGATGGGGTTGTTTCTTGAGCCACTTTTTATTCCTTTGATCAAAACCTTGAGGAGAAGGAATGCCTGTTTTCCTGACTGCTGTTGCATGAAGTTAGACATCCAGTTCCTCTAAAGGTGACATCAGATGGTTTAGATACCTAAAAAGAAGTGAGGCTAAGCCATAGGTCTTCTTCGTACTACCTGAAGTTGAGACCTGGTCTCTGAACTCAGTTATTGCTGAAGCATTAAAATCTTACATCTTGCTTAAACTCAGGCAGCTTGACCTGTTCTCATTTTTCTCTATCAAATAAATTGAAGCCTGGTAATAAATTGATGATGAGTTCCAAACATCCCCTTGGTTGGAGACATTGTATTCTCCCCACTCACAATGAGGTCCTGCCAGTTTCCAGAAAATTTTGCATGGGGGCTTACCCATCCTTTTAGAATCACATTGCAAGTCACTCTAAAGCATTAGCATTGTTATCTCATGTAGCTGCAAAAGCTTCCTTTCACAAGCTCTTCTGGATCCAACAACCAGATTCCAAGTATGGTATCTTAACTACACCACCAGCTCCATCTTGCTTCATTGTATGTTATGAAGGGATGAGTAAGCGTTACACATGGGCTGCAATGGTCCAATGATGACCAGTCTGTTCAAGACCCAAGAGGGCTGAGATTGGCAGCCCTGGCCATTGTTTACCACAGCCTAATGAAGATGAGTAAAAGCCTATCTATCCCCAAGGACCTCCACATATGACAGTACTCAACTGAGTCTCACATAGGATAGAATAAGATAAAATGCTGGAAGAGAACACAAATAGTGCTACAAAGCAGGAAGAGAGACTTGATTTGGGGATCAAGACAAGCTTATAGAAGAGACATCTTGAGAGAGAAGATATAATTTCAGGTACAGACTGAGAGGAGGGAAGGGGCTTTCCAAATGGAGGCAAATGCTTGAGTGAAGTTGCTGGGACAGAAAAATACTGTCCAGGGAACATTGAGATATTTTTGGTTCGGAGTTAGATTATGGGTTGGGCTGAAGTGGGGATGATACTCTTAGTGCTTGAGCTATGTATCAGAAGTTTGTCTATAGTATTATGCACAATTTCTGATTTTGAACAGAGCTATCTCCTGCAGGACCACTCTTGGCCCGTTAGTTACAGTGGGCAATCCGTTGTGTAAGCTGAGCAAGTATACCTGCCAAAGTGAAAATTTAAATTTAGTTAAGGGCACTACATCAACTGATTTAGCTCCCTTGCTCCTGGTGACTTTGCCCATGTTTCTATATCCAATTAGATGATGATTTATGATCTTTTGATTTAGATGCTTTCTCATTTCTGATTCATTCTCATTTTCTGCAGCCTACACATAAGTGTTAGGAACCAAGGAAGTTATTGGCGATAATGTCTGGTTGGAATTTGTGGGAGCTTCCTTGAGAGTCATGAAAAGTCTGTTCTTAGTCTGTTTTGTGCTGCTATAACAAAATACCCACAACCAGGTAATTTATAAAAAACAAATTTATTTCTCACAGTCTGGAGGCTGGGAAGTCCAAGATCAAGGTGCTGACATCTGGTGAGGGCTGCTCCCCGCTTCCAATCTGGTGCCTTGAACACTGCATTCTACGGAGGGGAGGAATGCTGTGTCTTAACATGGCAAAAGGTGGAAGGGCAAAAAGAGAAATAAACTCCCTTTATCAGCCCCCTTTATAAGGGCATCTAATCCCATTCAGGAGGGAGGCGCCTCCAGGGAATGATCACCTCTTAAAGGCCCCACTTCTTAATCCTATCATATTGGCAATACCTGAACTTTGGAGGGGACACATTCAAACCATAGCAGCCTCATCAAATAATTTTATAAAATATGACTTCTAATTTTATGTCATTTTATAACTGGGATCATCTGTTGTTCTGCACGCCAATGGAGGGGGAAGGTGAATTTTGTTATGTTCAAGATGAATGCACAAAACTTCTGTGAGATGGCCACATTCTACTTTACCCAGAATTGTGCAACCTCTTCTGCTTTTAGAAACTTCTGGATGACACTTTGTTTCATGTTCATATCTCCACTGGGGCTTCCCAGACACCTGAAAGTTCAGGTTTGCATGCTGCTTTCTGCAGCTGGCAAGACAGGTTTCTCCATTGCCGCCCAGTTTGTGGGGTTGCAAGAAATTACATTTGCATTCACGCTGTGGCTCACTGGACATGACATTGCTTTCATGCCATACGATGACCTTGCTTCACTAGAGAAGCAGTAGAAAGAAGGGAATGTTAAGTACGTCTTTGGATGGCTTAGCTGGTCATGCTGCATGCTTTGCTACTGATTACAGGGAACAATATGTGCCTTTGTTACCAGATAGTTTGGGGGCAGCGTTGGTGTTCTGTGAGAAAGGTTGAGAGGCCTGACTAAACTTAACCACATTTGCTGACACCTGGTTAGGGCTAATGTGGGTACCAGGGAAGTGTGTTAAGTGCTTCAATAGAGGTGTTTTGTTTTGTTTTGTTTTGTTTTTCGAGACGGAGTTTCACTCTTGTTGCCCAGGCTGGAGTGCAGTGGCGCAATCTTAGCTCACTGGCAACCTCCACCTCCCAGGCTCAAGAGACTTTTGTGCCTCAACCCCTCGAGTAGCTGGGATTACAGACATGCAGCACCACGGCCAGCTAGTTTTTGTATTTTTAGTAGAGACAGGGTTTTGCCATGTTGGCCAGGCTGGTCTTGAACTCCTTGCCTCAAGTGATCCGCCCGCCTTGGCCTCCCAAAGTGCTGGGATTACAGGTGTGAGCCACCGCGCCTGGCCAGTTCAGGCATGAACTTTAGAAATTTCACTTAGATGGAAGGTAGATTTGGAGAGGGTGAGGTCTAAAGCAGGGGGAACAGAATGGCTAGGGGAATGAGTTTGGATGAGAGACGGATGGTAGGCACCAGCATTTAAGGGACAGGTGCAGAAAGAGTATGCTGAGGAGTAGAAGAAAGTTAGAGAAGGGTCTGTGTAGAATATAGTGGTGTGAGCTCAGCCAAGGGAGAAGAGTTTCAAGGAGGGATGAATTAGCAGTGTCAGCTGGAGTTGAGCAGTCAGATGAAAGAGGACTTCCAAGTTTTTGGATGTGGCAACCAGGAGGTCACCAGGGCCTCAACAAGAGCTGTGTCATCAGGGCTGGGATACTAGCAGGGGCAAACGAGGCACTGGCTTCAGGACAACATGTGAGGGGGTGCTCAAAAAGTCAGTCATCAAGATAGATAATATTTTAATGCAATATTTTAAAAAACAGACATAAATGCAAAAAATCTATGATGAACAAAATACCAACATTTTAAATAAAGACAGCGTCAGTATTGCTGATTGTCCCTTTTGCCTCAGATTCCAGTATGGCTCAGGACTGAGTGTGGCTGTGTAGAGGAGATGGTGGTGAGGGGATCCAGGTGGAGGCATGTTGAGAAGTGAATTGTGGTTGAAGAAACTGAAGCACTGAGTACAGACTATTCCTTCATGAGGTCCCAGCTTTATGTGAAAGGGAATAAAGTGAAAGGATGGTAGGTCTAGGGGACCCTCAGGCTTTTTTGAGGGTTTGGCTTTATTTTTTAAGATGGAAGAGACTTGCACATGTTTACAAGCTGGGAGGAGCCGTCTCTGGAGGTAGAGAGGATGAAGAGAGTAGACATAGGGGATTAGTAGAGACAGGAGGGCACACAGGGAGGCTTAGCCCTAGGCAAGCAGAGGGACAGGAGGGACCAGCTGGGGCAGTGGAAAGGTGGAAGGTGGCAGGAGTTTGTGCCTGATACATGGATGAGAAATGGCACTGGGGGTGGTGTTGGGATGGAAGAGAGTTGTGGAGTGTTGGAGGTTTCCCACACTCCTTGAAGGGTGTGGGAAAGGAGCTGAACAGAGTCTTCCTGTAAATGAAACTGTTGAGCAGCCGTAGGGGCCCAGCTCAGGAAACCACCAGGGTGTGGTGGTGAGTAGTTTTCAGATTGTGTTATCTCTTCTCCCTTCCTTCGGAACTTGCTACTGGAGGTGTAGGAGTGGTAGAGGCTTCCTCATTAAGGCAGGGGTGCTGGAGCGATCAACCATCCCTGTTTGCCTGGGACTGAGGGGTTTCCTGGGACTCGGTCACCCTAGATGTTGCAGGGCTGGCAGTCAGGAGGGAAAAAGGCCAGATAATTGAAAATGCTGGCCAGAGTTTGTAGCATGCGCTGTCTGATTGTTGTACCTGAGCGAGTTAGAGAAAACGCCACACTTTGAGATGAATTAAGAGTCCGTTTATTTAGCCGGCGGCCAAGAGACAGCTAACGCTCAAAGTTCTCTCAGCCTCGAAGAAGGGGCTAGATTTTCTTTTATACTTTGGTTTAGAAAGGGGAGGGGGGGGTCTAGTTAAAACAATTTTACAGAAGTAAAGTAGGCAAAAAAGTTAAAAGGATAAATGGTTACAGGAAAGTAAACAGTTCCAGGTGCAGGGGCTTTAAGACTATTACAAGGTGATAGACGCGGGGCTTTGGGCGTTATCAATCTGACGAATTCCTGAGAACTGCGGATATTGCTGGCCACAGTATCTTATCAGTTAATTGCATTCTTGGATGTGCTGGGAGTCAGCTTGCACAAGTTAAGTCCTTGCGGAAGGGCTGCCAGTGAAACAGCCAAGATGGAGTCTGTCTGGCTCTCTTAGCTAAGGGAGAGTCAATTCAGGTGAAAACAAGGCTAAGTGATTAAAGGAAAGGGAGAGTCTAAAAACAGCGTTAGTAAAAACAAGGTTGGGCATTACATGATCACTGGGTCTCCACTGTCAGAGGGTCTTTGAGCTCAGTTCTAGTGGCAGCCTCCTGATCCTCACTTCCCTGGCTGAGGCAAGGTTGTTGCAGCAGCCCCAGGAGTCTTTGTTAGAATCCCACCCCAGAGCTCCTTCCTCCAGTCCTCTCAGCAGTTTTGTTAGTTCCAGTATTAAGTGTAATTTCTACAAAAAATGCCTGGAATATTTCTGTTTCCAGAACCGGATGCTCCTGTTAGCTAGTGTGTGAAAGATAACTCTGACTTGCCTAAGCTTTGTTGATGTTTTGAATAATAATTGGCGATAGTCTCTTGACTTCTGCAAGAGAAATGAAACAGAAATTGGTCTCAAGTTTTAGTTGCTCTTGTGAAGGTCAGGGACAGTTTGTACCAGGGTGTGGGTGTGGAAAAGAAGGGGAGATATAGTCATTAAATTAGAATATGCCTGTGAGGGGAGTTAAGGGGAATTCCTTTAAAATTCTAGAAAACACACACAGGTGCCAATTTTGTCTGGCTAGGGAAAAGTAAACTGCTGAAAACACTTGGGGGGAGAAATGAAGCTAATGGTATCTTGATCAGTCAGGAGGATTGGGTATTTGAAAGCAGGGAAGAAAAATAATTGGACTTGGATATTCCTTTGCCCCTTCATCTGAGTAAGGTGAAAGCAAGTGACTCTTCAGAAGAGGCGAATGGGACACTGAGTCCAGCAGCTCAGGCAGGGTGGAGTTGGTAACTGATGGGCACAAGTCTTTTACTGGGCTCTAAAGAACTCATTCATCTGGGTGTGGTGGCTTACACCTGTAATCTCAGCATTTCGGAAGGCTGAGGTAGGAGAATCACTTGAGCCCAGGAGTTTGAGACCAGCCTGAGAAACACAGTGGGACCCTTTCCCTACAAAAAACTGAAGACCTTATGAGCTTCCCTAGTCTAAGAGTAATTTTTATGTTAATTTCTTGGCTTGGGCTTAAACCCCAACAAAGTGGTGATTATTCGGACCCCAGCCCTACCTCTCCCTAGTATGCTCTCCTTTCTCAAGTACTCACCACCTCTAGCCACAGTGAACTGCCTCCAGCATACACACACGCTGCTATTTTGTTGCATCTGAGTGGGCTGGCTCCACACGGGATCTGTAGTTTCCTTTTGATATTTTCTTTCAATGTGCCAGATGCTACCACTGAGTAATCTAGATTTTGCTGCCAAACTCTACCCCCGTTAGCACAGAGGGAAGACAGTATGCCAGTGCTCTTGCTGAGTGTGCGTGACTGGCAGAAAGCAGTCATGGGTGTGATGGTTGGAAGAAACAAACTGAGCAGATAATGTTTTTTAAAATGATTATCTCATTTTGTTAACTCTTGGTGGCATTGTTATATTGTTGATACTTATGAATTACAAAAGTTAGATGACTGTAAAAAAATAGAGAATTAAGCATTTCATTTCTAGTAGTTCTGTTTGGTTCTTTTTCAAATATGTCAGTGAATTTGTATAATATCTCATTTCTTAGTCTTGTGTTTAATGATTTTATTTTTGTGTTTTTATAATTCCTTCTACTGCATATATTTTATACTTTAATTTATAATAACAACTGTTGACAAAATTGTGACTATTCATTAATACAGTAGAAAAGAACTTGGCCTCCTTTTCATGGAAGCTGATGATGAGATTAAAGCACTGTTGGCCTGCGAGTGGAGTATAGATTTGGGCTGTCCAGAACACATAAAATTTGTATTTATCTTTCTGATAAAAAAAAGTAAAATAGTCTGAGTGCCAATTTTTCCACTTTCATTGAGCACATTTAATTTTAGTAAATTTAACTTAGCAAATTTAATTTCTCCAGTTATTTACAAATAATCATATTTAAGTGAAGTTGGGATGAATGGGCAAGCCCATTTCAAATTTCTAACCTAATTTTTCCTCTTGTTTTCATATAAAATTTTTCTATTTATGTGTTTTTATTTTAAGATAGCTCAAATCTTTTGTGGACTGATACTGTATGTATATAAATAAATGGATTCAGTGCTTCTTTCACTAAATACAGCTAGATAAATATATAAATATACTTGAACACAAATACAAAGCAACCATTGGCAATTTAGAGTTGGGTTGTGTTTCCACTTATTTTTTGTTAATAAATTTGATTTTAACCTGAAATATTGTCTTGTAGGAACAGATAAAGAACACAAGAGGTGATTTAACATAAGTTTTAGCTGTGAAACTTAGAGTAGATAGGTTAGCAACTTAAATTTTGAAAGAAAATAGGATGAGTTTCAATGGAAGAAATTAAGAACACACCCATTGCATGAGCTCCTTACCCCTCCTACCCAGCCCCCTCCCAGGAGTGAGATCTTTCCCCAGATCCTCTGTAACTTCCAGATGTTCCACTGAGAACATCAGAAGCACTAATGGCAATTGCTGCCATGTAGCAGTGCATTGAGAGTCAGGGCCTCTGGCACCTCCATGGGGCTCAGGGTCTGAAGACGTGATCCAAACCTGACAACTTGGTGGCAGGTTCTGTGAGCATTCATGATGTTGTGAAAAGGGCTTGGGGTCTAGGAGGATGGCAGCAGAGGTTTCTGCCCTCAGGTGTGAGTGAGGGGCTTTTGAAGTAGGAGAGCAACTAGAAAAAAGGAGTGGCACAGGGACAGAAACTTCTTTTCTCCATTGTTTGTTCAAGGCCACGTGGGTGGAGTCATTGAGGTGGAGGTTTAACTCTGTGACATAAGTTTCCCTGATTTAGTCAGGCTGTCTGTCGTTGGGCTTTTCCCACTTCCTTCTACTACGTACTTCTTCCCTATTCCTCCTACTGAGGCCATTAAACCCTTAGTTGTAATTTTCCCTGAACATGCTTTACATTCTGATGAATTCTGAAAAAGAATGTGGGGTTTCCTTGCAGATGAGTTCATCTGTTGTTTCATTTCCTTTACAATGTAGGTTTTCTTCTCTGTCTTTTTGGATTAGTAGATTTTCAGAAAAATTCCCTTTTAACCACAGAACTCCCCCACTGGAAAGGATTCTGAAAGAAATGAAGTCAGCCCTCAGAAATGAAGTTGACTGCCTGCTGGCTTTCTGTTGACTGGCCCGGAGCTGTACTGCAAGACCCTTGTGAGCTTCCCTAGTCTAAGAGTAGGATGTCTGCTGAAGTCATCCATCAGGTTGAAGAAGCACTTGATACAGATGAGAAGGAGATGCTGCTCTTTTTGTGCCGGGATGTTGCTATAGATGTGGTTCCACCTAATGTCAGGGACCTTCTGGATATTTTACGGGAAAGAGGTAAGCTGTCTGTCGGGGACTTGGCTGAACTGCTCTACAGAGTGAGGCGATTTGACCTGCTCAAACGTATCTTGAAGATGGACAGAAAAGCTGTGGAGACCCACCTGCTCAGGAACCCTCACCTTGTTTCGGACTATAGGTAATTCATCAACTCTTCCTGAGGCTGGGTGGGAATTAACTAAATGAACTTGTCTGGTTTGCAGAGTGCTGATGGCAGAGATTGGTGAGGATTTGGATAAATCTGATGTGTCCTCATTAATTTTCCTCATGAAGGATTACATGGGCCGAGGCAAGATAAGCAAGGAGAAGGTGAGTTTTCTTCTTTTGGTTCATGGCCCCAGTGACATTTGTTTTTTGTTGGTGGTTCTCTTAGAGTTTCTTGGACCTTGTGGTTGAGTTGGAGAAACTAAATCTGGTTGCCCCAGATCAACTGGATTTATTAGAAAAATGCCTAAAGAACATCCACAGAATAGACCTGAAGACAAAAATCCAGAAGTACAAGCAGTCTGGTAAGAATTTTGGCCTCTCAGTGGTCTAGGGGTTTAACTCAGTACCTCCCTTCTGCTTTTATAGTTCAAGGAGCAGGGACAAGTTACAGGAATGTTCTCCAAGCAGCAATCCAAAAGAGTCTCAAGGATCCTTCAAATAACTTCAGGGTGAGTCTGGAGAAAACATATGGAATCCCAGCAGGAAGTATGACCTTATTCTTTGTATTTGAAGCTCCATAATGGGAGAAGTAAAGAACAAAGACTTAAGGAACAGCTTGGCGCTCAACGTAAGACCACCTTTTTTTAATATTCATTATTTTTTGTAAATGGTTTCTCTCTCTCATCCCCCAGAAGAACCAGTGAAGAAATCCATTCAGGAATCAGAAGCTTTTTTGCCTCAGGTACAGAATAAATGATCTGATTTGGTATTATAGAGTCTTTAGCATTTCTTGTCTTCCTTTCCAGAGCATACCTGAAGAGAGATACAAGATGAAGAGCAAGCCCCTAGGAATCTGCCTGATAATCGATTGCATTGGCAATGAGACAGGTAGGTGTGGAAGCTGCAGATTAACTGGTGCCTGTTTTCCGTGTTTGTTTTTTGTTTTCCCCAGAGCTTCTTCGAGACACCTTCACTTCCCTGGGCTATGAAGTCCAGAAATTCTTGCATCTCAGTATGCATGGTATATCCCAGATTCTTGGCCAATTTGCCTGTATGCCCGAGCACCGAGACTACGACAGCTTTGTGTGTGTCCTGGTGAGCCGAGGAGGCTCCCAGAGTGTGTATGGTGTGGATCAGACTCACTCAGGGCTCCCCCTGCATCACATCAGGAGGATGTTCATGGGAGATTCATGCCCTTATCTAGCAGGGAAGCCAAAGATGTTTTTTATTCAGAACTATGTGGTGTCAGAGGGCCAGCTGGAGGACAGCAGCCTCTTGGAGGTGGATGGGCCAGCGATGAAGAATGTGGAATTCAAGGCTCAGAAGCGAGGGCTGTGCACAGTTCACCGAGAAGCTGACTTCTTCTGGAGCCTGTGTACTGCGGACATGTCCCTGCTGGAGCAGTCTCACAGCTCACCATCCCTGTACCTGCAGTGCCTCTCCCAGAAACTGAGACAAGAAAGGTGAGCCCCCAGGAGGTGGTCAGTTCCGGACCGCATTAAATTTTGCCTTTCTTGTTTTCTCCAGAAAACGCCCACTCCTGGATCTTCACATTGAACTCAATGGCTACATGTATGATTGGAACAGCAGAGTTTCTGCCAAGGAGAAATATTATGTCTGGCTGCAGCACACTCTGAGAAAGAAACTTATCCTCTCCTACACATAAGAAACCAAAAGGCTGGGCGTAGTGGCTCACACCTGTAATCCCAGCACTTTGGGAGGCCAAGGAGGGCAGATCACTTCAGGTCAGGAGTTCGAGACCAGCCTGGCCAACATGGTAAACGCTGTCCCTAGTAAAAATACAAAAATTAGCTGGGTGTGGGTGTGGGTACCTGTATTCCCAGTTACTTGGGAGGCTGAGGTGGGAGGATCTTTTGAACCCAGGAGTTCAGGGTCATAGCATGCTGTGATTGTGCCTACGAATAGCCACTGCATACCAACCTGGGCAATATAGCAAGATCCCATCTCTTTAAAAAAAAAAAAAAAGGACAGGAACTATCTTACTCAATGTATTAGTCATGTTTCTCTAGAGGGACAGAACTAATAGGATACATGTATATAAAAAGGGGAGTTTATTAAGGAGTATTGACTCACATGATCACAGGGTTAGGTCCCACAATAGGTCATCTGCAAGCAAGGAAGCCAATTCAAGTCCCAAAGCTGAAGAACTTGGAGTCCAATGTTTGAGGGCAGGAAGCATTCAGCATGAGAGAAAGATGGAGGCCAGAAGACTACACCAGTCTAGTCTTTCCATGTTTTGCCTGCTTTTATTCTGGCAGTGCTGGCAGCTGATTAGATGGTGCCCACCCAGATTGAGGATGGTCTGCCTTTCCCAGTCCACTGACTCAAATGTTAAATCTCCTTTGGCAGCACCCTCACAGATGTACCCGGGAACACTTTGCATCCTTCTATTCAATCAAGTTGATACTCAGTATTAACCATCACAGTCCATTTGGGCAACTATACCAAATTACCATAGACCAGGTGACTTAAACAGCAGTTATTTCTCACAGTTCCGGAGGCTGGGAAATCCAACATCTAAGTGGTAGCATATCTGGTGTCTGGTAAGGCATGCTTCCAGATCTTACCAGATGTCAGTCTTTTGATGTTCTCACATGGCAGAAAAAGAGGATGCAAACTCTCAAGTATATCTTTAAGGGCACAAATTCCATTCATGAGGGCTCTACCCTCATCACCTAATTACCTCCCAAAGGCCCCACCTTCTGATACTGTCACTTTGGGGATACTGTCTCCCCTTTGAATTCTGGGGGGAATACAAACATTCAGTTTGTAACAATAGCCTTATGATTTAGAGGTTACTTGTTCATTCACCTAGACCTCAAATTGCATTTTACAGCTAGTCAAGTATATCTTTCTCTGATTTGATAGTGTGACCTAAAAGGGGACCATTGTTTGAAATATCATTAGAGTTGCTTATTATTATTATTATTATTATTATTATTATTATTATTATTATTATTGAGACAGAGTTTCATTCTGCTGCCCAGGCTGGAGTGCAGTGGCATCATCTTGGCTCATTGCAACCTCTGCCTTCTGGGTTCAAGCGATTCTCCTGCCTCAGCCTCCCGAGTAGCTGGGATTACAGGCTCCTGCCACCACACCCGGCTAATTTTTGTATTTTTAGTGGAGACAGGGTTTCCACCATGTTGGCCAGCGTGGTCTTGAACTCCTGACCTCAGGTGATTCACCAGCCTCGGCCTCCCAAAGTGCTGGGATTACAGGTGTGAGCCACTGCACCTGGCCTATTATTATTTTTAAATTTTTTTTTTTTAATTGATCATTCTTGGGTGTTTCTCACAGAGGGTGATTTGGCAGGGTCACAGGACAATAGTGGAGGGAAGGTCAGCAGATAAACAAGTGAACAAAGGTCTCTGGTTTTCCTAGGCAGAGGACCCTGCGGCCTTCCGCAGTGTTTGTGTCCCTGGGTACTTGAGATTAGGGAGTGGTGATGACTCTTAAGGAGCATGCTGCCTTCAAGCATCTGTTTAACAAAGCACATCTTGCACTGCCCTTAATCCATTTAACCCTGAGTGGACACAGCACATGTTTCAGAGAGCACAGGGTTGGGGGTAAGGTCATAGATCAACAGCATCCTAAGGCAGAAGAATTTTTCTTAGTACAGAACAAAATGAAGTCTCCCATGTCTACTTCTTTCTACACAGACACAGCAACAATCTGATTTCTCTATCTTTTCCCCACCTTTCCCCCTTTTCTATTCCACAAAACCGCCATCGTCATCATGGCCTGTTCTCAATGAGCTGTTGGGTACACCTCCCAGACGGGGTGGCGGCTGGGCAGAGGGGCTCCTCACTTCCCAGATGGGGCGGCCAGGCGGACGCGCCCCCCACCTCCCTCCCGGACGGGATAGCTGGCCGGGCGGGGGCTGACCCCCCACCTCCCTCCCCGACGGGGCGGCTGGCCGGGCGGGGGCTGACCCCCACGCCTCCCTCCCGGACGGGGCGGCTGCCAGGCGGAGGGGCTCCTCACTTCTCAGACGGGGTGGCTGCTGGGCGGAGACGCTCCTCACTTCCCAGACAGGGTGGCTGTCGGGCGGAGGGGCTCCTCACTTCTCAGACGGGGCAGCTGCGGGCGGAGGGGCTCCTCACTTCTCAGACGGGGTGGCCGGGCAGAGAAGCTCCTCACATCCCAGACGGGGGGGCGGGGCAGAGGCGCTCCCCACATCTCAGACGATGGGCGGCCGGGCAGAGACGCTCCTCACTTCATCCCAGACGGGGTGGCGGCCGGGCAGAAGCTGTAATCTCGGCACCCTGGGGGGCCAAGGCAGGCGGCTGGGAGGCGGAGGCCGTAGCCAGCTGAGATCACACCACTGCACTCCAGCCTGGGCAACATTGAGCACTGAGTGGACGAGACTCTGCCCGCAATCCCGGCACCTCGGGAGGCCGAGGCTGGCAGATCACTCGCAGTCAGGAGCTGGAGACCAGCCCGGCCAACACAGTGAAACCCTGTCTCCACCAAAAAAATACGAAAACCAGTCAGGCGTGGCGGCGCCCGCAATGGCAGGCACGCGGCAGGCCGAGGCGGGAGAATCAGGCAGGGAGGCTGCAGTGAGCCGAGATGGCAGCAGTACAGTCCAGCTTCGGCTCGGCATCAGAGGGAGACCGTGGGGAGAGGGAGAAGAGAGGGAGGGGGAGAGGGCTATTTTTAAAATTTTTTAAAATTGCTGAACAGGGGTACCTCTGGGCAGTGTGTCAGAATACCACTTTTTAAATATTTTATGATTTATTTATTTTTCTATTTCTTGAGGTTTTAACTGATGTGTATCTGTATGTCTATTTGTGTATATTTTGTCATGATCATGTAACAGAGTCTGAAAAGTGTCGAAGAGACAGTTTTCAGGAACAACAAGCAATTATTCCTACTTTCCAAGTTATTTTGATGCCATGGTGGCTCATACCTATAATCTGAGTACTTTGGGAGGCTGAGGTGGACTGATCACTTGAGCCCAGGAGTTTGAGACCAGCCTGGGCAACATAGCAAGACTCCATCTCTACAAAAAAAGACAAAATTTAGCTGAGCGTGGTGGCGTGTTCCTGTAGTCCCAGCTACTTGGGAGGCTGAAGTGAGTGGATCCCCTGAGCCCAGAGAGGTCAAGGTTGTGATGAGCTGTGATCACACCACTGCACTTCAGCATGGGAGACAGAGTGAGACCCTGTTTCAGAAAAAATAAATAAATAAAACCACCAGCACCACAAACAACAACAAAAAGTTATTTTGTACTTGTTTTGAGCACAGGACTCCTGAGGGTATCTTTGCATTTAATATTACATAGGGGTGCCAGTGGGAAGTAATGTGTATGCTTGGCCTCATGAGCTAAAACCCTGTGTTAATTATGACAGAAGGAAAGTGTGTGAGAGAGATCTTAACTACCTAGCAGCTCTAGCTGCCATCTTGAACCATGAAGATACGGGCCACACGTAGGGGTAGCTGGGTAGTGAGCAGCAAGAAGCCTTGTTGGATGAGGGCACGAAGGAGCAGAATCACTGGAATCACTGTGTCAGCCCTAATTACCTACCTCTGGACTTTTATGTGAGGGGAAAAAAAATTGACAGTTTATATTTATCTCAACCTAGTTAACCCAAGTGATGCATTGTTATGAGATTAAAATGTTTGGAGGCCGGGTGCGGTGGCTCACGCCTATAATCCCAGCCCTTTGGGAGGCCAAGGCGGGCGGATCACGAGGTCAGGAGATCAAGACCATCCTGGCTAACATGTAAAACCCCGTCTCTACTAAAAATACAAAAAATTAGCCAGGCGTTGTGGCGGTCGCCTGTAGTCCCTGCTATTTGGGAGGCCGAGGCAAGAGAACGGCATGAACCTGGGAGGTGGAGCTTGCAGCGAGCTGAGATCTTGCCACTGCACTCCAGCCTGGGCGACAGTGCGAGACTCTGTCTCAAAAATAAATAAATAAATAAATAATAAATAAAATGTTTGGAATGTTGGCTTCATCCCTGGGATGCAAGGCTGGTTCAACATACGCAAATCAAGAAACATAATTCATCACATAAACAGAACTAAAGACAAAAACCACATGATTATCTCAATAGATACAGAAAAGGCCTTCAATAAAATTCAACGTTGCTTCATGTTAAAAACTCTCAATAAACTAGGTATTGATGGAAAATATCTCAAAATAATAACCATTTATGACAAACCCACAGCCATTATCATACTGAATGGGCAAAAGCTGGAAGCATTCCCCTTGAAAACTGGCACAAGACAGGGATGCCGTCTCACCACTCCTATTTAACATAGTATTGGAAGTTCTGGCCAAGAAAATCAGGCAAGAGAAACAAATAAGGGGTATTCAAATAGGAAAAGAGGAAGTAAAACTGTGTTTGCAGATGACATGATACTATATCTAGAAAACCCCATTATCTCCACCCAAAAGTTCCTTAAGCTGATAAGCAACTTCAGCAAAGTCTCAGGATACAAAATCAATGTGCAGAAATCACAAGCATTCTATACACCAACAATACACAAGCAGAGAGCCAAATCATGAATGAACTCCCATTCACAGTTGCTAGAAAGAGAATAAAATACCTAGGAATACAGCTAATAAGATGTGAAGGATCTCTTCAAGGAGAACTACAAACCACTGCTCAAGGAAATAAGAGAGGACACAAATGAAAAAACATTCCATTCTCGTGGATAGGAAGAATCAATATCATGAAAATGGCCATACTACCCAAAGTAATTTATAGGTTCATTGCTATTCCCATTAAACTACTATTGACATTCTTCACAGAATTAGAAAAAAACTACTTTAAAATTCAAATGGAACCAAAAAAGAGCCCGTATAACCAAGACAACAATAAGCAAAAAGAACAAAGCTGGAAGCATCACACTACCCAACTTCAAAGTATACTGCAAGGCTACAGTAGCCAAAATGGCATGGTACTGGTACAAAAACAGACACATAGACCAATGGAACAGAATAGAGACCAGAGAAAGAAGACCACACATCTACAGCCATCTGATCATCGACAAACCTGACAAAAACAAGCAATGGGGAAAAGATTCCCTATTTAATAAATGGTGCTGGGAAAACTGGCTAGCCATATGCAGAAAATTGAAACTGACCCCTTCCTTACACCTTATACAAAAATTAACTCAAGATTAAAGACTTAATGTAAAACCTAAAACTATAAAAACCCTAGAAGAAAATCTATTTAATACCATTCAAGACATAGGCACAAGCAAAGGTTTCATGACAAAAACATCAAAAGCAATTGCAACAAAAGCAAAAATTACAAATGGGATCTAATTAAACTAAAGAGCTCCTGCACAGCAAAAGAAACTATCATTAGAGTGAACAGGCAACCTACAGAATGGGAGAACATTTTTGCAATCTATCCATCTGACAAAGGTCTAATATCCAGAACCTACAAGGAACTTAAAACAAATTTACAAGGAAAAAAACAACCCCATCAAAAAGTGGACAAAGGACATGAACAGACACTTCTCAAAAGAAGACATTTATGTGGCCAACAAACATATAAAAAAAAGCTCAACCTTACTGATCATTAGAGAAATGCAAAGGAGAACCACAATGAGATACCATCTCATGCCGGTCAGAATGGTGATTATTAAAAAGTCAAAAAACAACAGATGCTGGCGAGGCTGTGGAGAAGTAGGAACACTTTTACATTGTTGGTGGGAATGTAAATTAGTTCAACCGTTGTGGAAGTGTGTGTGGCTATTCCTCAAAGATCTAGAACTAGAAATACTATTTGTCCCAGCAATCCCATTACTGGGTATATACCCAAAGGAATATAAACCATTTTATTATAAAGATACATGCACATTTTTGTTCATTGCAGCACTCTTCACAATAGCAAAGACACAATAGCAAATGCCCATCAAAGATAGACTGGATAAAGAAAATGTGGTACATATACACCATGGAATACTGTGCAGTGCAGCCATTACAGCTTTTGGTGATACAGTGAATCAGATTTTTCATTAATTCTTTTAATTGGTTATTACTGAACGTGAAAAAGTAATGTTTGTATTGAAATCTTGAGTCTGGCCATGTTTCTATTTTAAATTCATAAAGAATTCTAACAAGAGGAATTCCAAGAATGTCATAAATGGATGTTTCTCCATGGATGAAGGAACTGTTTTATTCACTTGCTGATAATTCAGCCTAATCCAGTTTGACATCATATAGATAAGTAGTTGAATTATGGATTTAAAATACATATCATTTTCTAACTCCAAAGGTAATACTTATTTAAATGGTTTTGAAAATATAGAAAGGCACAATTTCTTTTTAAATCTGTTATTCTCCACCACCACTCAATCTGTCTATCATCTATCTCTCCATTCATTCTTCCATTTGTTTATATCTGTTAATCTTTGTATGTGTTCATGTATAGCTTTTACATGATTGGAATCATAATGCATATTCCATTTTGAAGTCTGCTTTTTTTTACACAAAAATATGTTGTGAATATTTTCCTATATTATGAAATATCATTAGCTGAGCTTTTAGAATTGACTGCATGTTTTGGTACCATTTAGATATAGTTTAAGATACTTAGAAGTTATGTGGCTTTGCCACTATGGATGAATCTTATTTACTCAATATTAATTACTTACAAATAACCTCACCTAAACACTACTCAGCCATAAAAAGGAATGAATTAATGACATTCACAGCAACCTGGAGACTATTACTCTAAAGGAAGTAACTGAGGAATGGAAAACCAAACATTGTATGTTCTCACTCATAAGTGGGAGATAAGCTATGAGGATGCAAAGGCATAAGAAGGATACAATGGACTTTGGGGACTTAGGGGAAAGGGTGGGAGGGGGGTGAAGGATAAAAGAATACAAATTGGGTTCAGTGTATACTGCTCAGGTGATGGGTGCACCAGAATCTCACAAGTAACCACTTAATTACTTACGCATGTAACCAGATACCACCTGTTCCCCAAACACCTATGGAAATAATTTTGTTTTTTTTTTTAAAAAAGGAATGAGATCATGTCCTTTGCAGGGACATGGATGAAGCTGGAAGCCATTATCCTCAGCAAACTAACAGAGGAGCAGGAAACCAAACACCACATGTTCTCACTTGTAAGCGGAAGCTGAACAATGAGAACACACGGACACAGGGATGAGATCAACACACACTGGGGCCTGATGCAGGGGCCGTAGCGGGGAGAGCATCAGGATAACTAGCTAATGCATGTGGGGCTTAATACCTAGGTGATAGGTTGATAGGTGCAGCAAACCACCATGGGACACGTTTACCTATGTAACAAACCCGCACATCCTGCACTTGTATCCAGAACTTAAAATATTTTAAAAATCTTTAGAGAATACAAAAAAAAAAAAAAAGATTCTTCAATGCATACACAATAAAATTGCAGTTCAGTCAAACATTGGAAGTCTTTCTCTGACTGTCTAGTTGGTATCTTCATTTTCAGCTTCTTCAAGATCCCACTCCAAACACTGTTAGCTCAGCCAAATTGAACAGCTCATATCTCCTACCTCTGGATCTTTGGTTCTGGTGATTGTATATTTCTGGACCATCTGGAACCCCAGCATATCACCCTACCCCACATCTCCACATCCCCAAAATATAACCATACTTCAAGGGCAGTTCAAATACCATCTCCTTCTATCCTCCATGAAGTCAGTTATCTCTTCCATTGGAATTATCGCCCCCTCTCCTGAACAGTACTATTTCGTGTGAATCTCCTCCAAGCCTTCTTTTCATTTTATATCTCATGCTGTAATTCTTGGAAAGTATGCTGTAGCTCAAGTGCAGAATTCTCATCAGTTTTATCTTTATATCTCTCCTAAACACTTTACCTGATGAAGAGCCTGGCATACACATAAATATATATTGAATGAATCAGTGATGGATTGAAAAGAGAAATGATGGATCTCCTAAATTTTAACTTTTATAAAATATTTTGATACATTCATGACCTTACTTTAGCAAGCAATGAACGTGATGTAAACTATTGTTGATATAGTTTTTATATTGGAAGTGTAAGTAGTTTGTGGCATGGGATTGTGACATATCCTAGGTTTCCTCATCTTCTTTTTATTGAAATGTAATTCACAAGCCATAAAATTTGCCCCTTTAAAGTAAATGATGCAGTGGATTTTAGTATATTTACAGAGTTGTGCAATCATCACCACTATCTAATTCCAGAACATTTCCATCTACCTAGAAACTCCATACCAGTGAGCTGCCACTCTAATCCTCCTCTTCCCCCAGCCTCTAGAAACAATAATCCATTTTCTGTCTCTATGATTTGCCTGTTCTAGATATTTTATAAAAATAAACATGTGGCCTTTCGTGTCTGACTTCCTTCACTTAGCATGTTTCAAGGTTCATCTATGCTATAGAGT